AGGCAAGTGACTCTGGGCGAGGCACTTGGTGCCTCTGAAGTCACTTTCCACATCTGTAAAATAATAGTTCAGAGCAGAGTAGGGTGGCTCACTCCTGTAGTCCTAGTTATTTGGAAGGCTGAGGTGAGAGGATGGCTTGAGCCCAAGAGTTTGAGGCTGCAGTGAGCTATGACTGTGCCACTGCACACCAGCCTGGATGACAAAGAGAGACTGGGTCTCTAACAAAATAATATTAATAAAAGGAAAATAATTTCTATCTTGTTGGATTTCTGTGGAGATTTGGAGCTAATTTATGTAAAGCTCTTGGACCACCATTTGACACATTTTAATGGTCAATACTAGAAGGTGTTGACAATTATATATTACCTAATTCAAACACACTCCCTTACGTCTCCTATGCTTGCCGGCTAATAAACAGCCATTCCCACAGGCAGTACCAAATGTGTATCCTGGTTTTGCTTCAAATGTTTATTCCCTAAATTTAAACCCTTCTATAGTGTGCAGGAAAAAAATGTCCGCACCTCAGCTATAATGTCAGGTTGTAACAAAAAACTGCGAGGATTTAAAAAGGTGTGCTTGTTAGAAAAGCAGAAATCTTCACAAATACTAGATTTAAAAAAATGGAAGCAAAAAATCGTTCATTCAAGTGATCATTTCAGAAGAGCTCTTTCACCGCCGTTCAGCGCCCCCCTAGCCATTAGAGAGAAAAACCAAGGCCGGTACAATGCGAGCGCAGTGTACCAAGGGAACACACACACACACACACACACACACACACACACACACACACACACACAAACCGAATCTTGAAAAACTAGACGTTGCCCAGCTACCAGCCCCCGTCTGGTTTCCATAGGAACGCGCAATTCCGTTGCGTAGCCCTCTGCGCCGGTAGTTGTTCTGTCTCAGTTCCGGTTTTCCCTTCCAAGCGTCAATGTTTCTTGTTCCCAGGCGGCAGCTAGAGCAGAAGGCGGATGAGTTTTGGACAGAAGAGGCTTCCGTTGAGGGGCGTGGCGACGCAGCCGCGGTCTGAGAGACCGGTTCACGTGCAGGCAGCGGCGGATCATATTCCTTCATCTACCATGGCTCAGCCGGGAACTCTGAACCTCAATAACGAGGTGAGCGCCGAGGAACCTATGGGGCTGACTTTCTTTCTTCTAATTATTGCTTTATTCTTCAAAGGTTGTGAAGATGAGAAAAGAAGTGAAGAGAATTCGAGTTTTAGTTATCCGAAAACTTGTCAGGAGTGTTGGCCGACTGAAGTCAAAAAAGTTAGTCATTTAAAGTAATGATCTTGTGACTACCTGGCTACATATCGTAATGTATTTTTTGCAGGGGTACTGAAGATGCACTGTTAAAAAACCAAAGACGGGCGCAAAGATTGCTTGAAGAAATCCATGCCATGAAGGTAAGGACTTGTGTGGGTGTGTATGTGTGTATAACTAAAATTAATTTGTTTTATTCTTTCACAGGAATTGAAACCTGACATAGTAACTAAATCTGCTCTTGGTGATGATATCAACTTTGAAAAAATCTTCAAAAAGGTATATCTGCAATAGATTATATTTGTCTTATGCCCATACGTTTATTATATTTTTAAATTTGCAGCCAGATTCTACTGCAACTGAAAGAGCAATTGCCAGACTAGCAGTACATCCTCTTCTGAAGAAAAAGATAGATGTGCTAAAAGGTATGAATTAAATGACTTTTAAGCCATGTACTCTAAAATGAGTGATGCACTGTTTCTCTTGCAGCTGCTGTACAAGCCTTTAAAGAAGCAAGACAAAATGTTGCTGAAGTTGAGTCATCAAAGAATGCTTCAGAGGACAATCATTCTGAGAATACTTTGTATTCAAATGATAATGGAAGTAATTTACAGCGTGAAGCAACTGTCATCAGTGAGCAAAAAGTCAAAGAAACCAAAATATTGGCGAAGAAACCAATACATAATTCAAAGGAAAAAATAGCAAAGATGGAACATGGACCTAAAGCAGTGACTATTGCAAATTCTCCATCAAAGCCTTCAGAAAAGGATTCTGTAGTTTCCCTTGAGTCCCAGAAGACACCTGCTGACCCAAAACTGAAAACTCTAAGTCAAACCAAAAAAAACAAAGGATCTGATAGCTCACTCTCTGGTAACAGTGATGGCGGAGAAGAATTTTGTGAAGAGGAGAAGGAATATTTTGATGATAGCACAGAAGAAAGGTTTTACAAGCAGTCTTCCATGTCTGAAGATAGTGATAGCGGTGACGACTTCTTCATTGGGAAAGTCAGACGGACACGAAAGAAGGAAAGTAGTTGTCATTCTTCAGTTAAGGAACAAAAACCACTAGAAAAAGTGTTTCTTAAAGAAGATACAGGTGAAACTCATGGGGATACAAGAAATGACAAAATCAAGCCAAGTACAGAAACCAGAAAGTTAGAATCAGTGTTTTTCCACTCTTTATCTGGATCTAAAAGCTCTAGAAGGTAAGATTCTTTTTCTATTCTGAAATAATCATAAAAAGTCATAATGGTGTTTTTCTTCTTTTAGAAATTTCAAAGAACAGGCTCCAAAAACAAGATCCCTAGGTATGTATTCATAGTTGCCTGACCTTCATATGAAATATAAGTAATAGCAATTTTCTCCCTTCAGGTAAGAAATAAGACTTGCATTTGTGATATCAAAAATCACCTGAGAAATGAAAAGCAACCCAAAAGTACCCAGGAGGCCCATTTACTTACTGATGACAACTGTGCCATTCCCAGGAATATCTTGGTCGGCTGGGTAAGAAATCTGATGTCCCTTGGTTTTTCACTCTTTGGGGAAATCTGAGCAGCACCCTGTGATCATAATCTCTGACATCTGCCCTGTATGCTGTACTGTGATTTTGAAAAAAGAAAAATTATTATATTCATGGAATATTAACTAAAGACAAAACTACAAATAAAACATCCATTATATAGTAGTGACAATCCTCCTTTCCCAACTAGACTATCAGTTCCAAGAGTCTAAGGCATTTTGTTTCTTTTTGTTCATTGCTGAATCCAAAGCTCCTAGAACCGTCTTGGAGTAGTCAGAGCTCAATGAATATTTGGTGAATAAGTGAATGAATAACACCTATGGAAATCCACAGATCTTAACAGTAAAAACATAATAAGCATTAAAAATCTAAATGTCAGAAGTAAACTTTAGAATCAATTCAAGTTTGATCATATGAATGAGTGAAACTGAAGTGGAAATAATCCCCCAATAAAAAAAATAATTCATAGATGTTTATTACAAACTTCAAACTTAACAAAACTTTTAAAAAAGTTAATGAGCTGCAAACTGAGGAAATAACTCTAAAAGAGCATACCCAGATTTAAATTAATAATTTTGTAACTTCACTATCCCAAAACAATGGCAGTACTGTAAAAACATCATAGGGAGTTCAATGGTGTGAGTGATGCAAGACTCAGGAATGAAAATGAGCTTGGATTTCTTCACTTCCTTTAGCCTGACAATTATAAAGGGTCAAAGTGGAAGAAATGTACAAATAAACATCACTGTGTTCCTACTAATATATTTAGTGTGTCTATATGTTCAGGTGGTATTGATGACCTTATTTTACACTTTAAATTTTTATTAAAACATCTTTTGCTCCCTCTGCTGTTTCCCAGCAGTAAACCCAGAGAACCCCAATCCCAGAGTTACTATTTTATTTTAGAATAGTGGAAAAACAAAGCTCTTGCTCACGGTCTTATTCTGGCTGAAGTAATACCAAAACAACCAAGTTCATCGTGGTCTCAAACAAAAGAGGAAAACTTAGTCTTTACCAATGAGGCTACGATGGCAAATTTGCCCCGAATCTTTTAAGGGGGTATTAACACACCCTTCCATTACAATAAATTTTTTGAATTACTGTATAGTTGTTTTATGAAAAGTGATTGGAACAATTGACTCCCAAGTTTAAGTATCTTGGAAAAAGAGCATGAGACTTTCAGTCTCCAGGATAAGGGTTTCCTCCACCTCTGTGATTCCTGCTGCACTTTGAGACAGAACCCACAGAAATCTTCAAAAATATTAACTCTCCGTCCAGGTCAGCATGCCCAGGAGGTCACGTCCCACTTCCCAGCTCTTGTCCCACTTCCTAACACTTGTCTGCGCGAAGCAGTAGCAGTCAGAACCAGGCACCAGAGCGCCCCCTGAAGGTAGACCGGGGAGCGGGGCCTCAGACATATCAGCCCGTACCTGGCCAGACAGTTTTCCTCCGCCGCGCATCTCAGGTTGTACATGGACATCTTCTGCACGTACGTGGACGCCTGGATGTAGTAGGGGTCGGCCACCAGGTCTGGGAGACCTAAACGTCAGCAGGCGACGGGCGCAGCAGTGAAACAACCCGGCGCCCCCCGCTCCAACTCCCTACCCCTCTAGGTCCCTTACTCCTCACCCTTCGCCCACCGGGACTGCAGAGTGGAGCGGAGGACAGCAAGAGAACTGGGGACGCCCGGGACTGCAAAGCAATGTGAAAAGGAAGCAGGAGGGGCCAGACGCGCGGTTTGCACTGGATTCCAGGGCTGCCACTGCAGGCGCGTGGGGGAGGGATCGGATCTGCGAGGACCGGGGCCCGCCGCGCCCAGGCAGCCACGTCGAGAAGCCACATAGCTGGGGACCAGGTGCACGGGTGCTTCCAGCGGACTTGGGGGTACTTACCGTACTGGAAGTAGCCAGTGCCGTATCCGGGCCGGTACCTGCCCCCAGGTCTGGGCCTTTCATAAGTATCGTAGTAGTTGTAATAAGGGTTGTCGTCAGAGTACTTGTAGGGGTTGTAAGGGTCGTCGCCCACCATGCCGTCCACGCGGCTGGGCGGCCGCAGGTTACTGAGCGCAGGAACTTCTCCCGGCGCTGTCTGGTTCTCCGCGCGCGAGGCGCCAGCTTCGCGGGCTCTAGATGTCGAGTAGCCAGCTTGGAACCAGTGACGGGCGGTGGGCCTGGGGCGGCCAGCGGTGACTCCAGATGAGCCGGCCGTCCGCGTTCGCGCCGCGGCGGTGCGGTTGTCGCGGATCAGCAGGATCGGAGTGCGGGGCTGCTGGGCGGAGGCGTTGGCTGCACCAGGGACGGCGGCGCCCGGGTCCCGGCGGCGCTGAGGCTGGTACTGTGAGCCCAGGCTCAGCAAGCTGAACACCTGCCCGTTGTTCTCCCATTGGATCTGCTGGCGCCAGGCGCCCGGAGCCGCCGGCGGCTCGCGCGGGGGCTGCTGTTGGCCGGCGGCGGGAGGGGCGCAGTGCACTAGCGCGCAGAGCTGCAAAGGCCCGAGCAGGAGCACGGTCCAGGCGAAGCGCATCACTCCTTTTGCCAGATTGACCCCGCTCGAGGAGGACGTGGCTCACAGAAAATAAAAACGGGGCTCAAATCACGTGAGGGAAGGAGAAATCTTCAACCAAGGAGGCGAGCGGAGCACGGGTATCTCAGTCTCCACCAAGCAATGCCAAGGGTGGGATTCAGACCCTTCCCCAGTCAAGGCGGCTGCTCGGACGTGGCACCCTTCCCTTTCCCCTTTCTCAGTCCTGGAAGGCAACGGGGAGCGGCGCGGCAGTCCCGGAGAGCGGGCAGTGTCTGGAGTGAAGGAAGGAGGAGAGATTTTAAACTTTCTGGCACGTTTGCAAAGTTACACAAGCCGTTCTGGCCCGGCCGCCCCTCAGCTATTTGTTCACGTAATGCGATTGGAAACGTGCAAGGCGGACAGCTCCTCGCCTCTGCCCCTCCCTCTCTCCCGTCCCTGCCCTCCTCCCCCCAGACACGTTGCACAGGGAGCGTTAAGGGGAAAGAACAAAACGGAACACACATCCTGAGACACACTGGCTTAATCTGGGGCGAACATGCAGGAATTTCAAAAAACTCAGACAGGCGAAGGCAGCCAGGCCATGGGGCGACGCCAAAATATGCACGAAGAAAAATGCTATTAGGTCACCAGCCCTTGAGAGGCGGGAAGTCGGGAGGTTGGGAGGGTGCTGGGGGTGAGAGGGGGGCGGGGGAGGATTGTGACTAAAGTTTATCCATAAAAGAGTTAACCAGACACATTTCCCAACGCACACTCTCTCGCTTTTATGGGAAGCGCCCTCAGCAAATAAACCCCAGGATATCAAATTTTGTTTTTCTGTGTGTAGGTAATATGAGAAATGGGTTACAAATTTATTTCCTACAGTGAATATTTTAATAACCAAAAGTGAAATTGTACAGGGAACAAAGCCAGCTAACGCTGCAGCTATGAATAAACCTGTCTCTTTTTCAAAATGCCGGCCTGATTTGTACTTTGAGTAGAAGTG